TAATTTTTTTATCTTTATTTTTTGTAGAGATGGGGTGTCACTATATTGTCCAGGCTAGTTTCAACTCTTGGCCTCAAGTGATCCTCTGACCTCAGCCTCCCAAAGTACTGGGATTATAGGCATGAGCCACTGCACCTGGCCATTGTTTTTACAATTTGTATTATTTTTTATTGTTGTTATTGTTACTTTTTAGTGGATTTTTTTCACATGTTTTCTATCCTTGGTGGGTTGAATCTGCAGATGTGGAACCTGAGGATATGGAGGGCCAACTGTATATATTTTTATCATCTGCTCCTTCTAATAGATGTAAGCTCCATGAAGGCAGGAATCTCTGTTTTGTTCATTGATATACCTAAACACATAGAGGAATGCTTGGTAGATAATAGACAATTAATATTTGCTGAAATAAATGCATTTCTCCATTAAGTATGGTGTTTGTTATAGAGTTTTGTTATATAGCTTTTATCAAGGAATTTCCCTTTCTTTTTATTTATTTTTTATTTTATTTTTGGAGACGGGAGTCTTGCTATGGTGCCCAGGCTGTTCTCAAACTCCTGACCTCAAGAAATCCTCCCACCTCAGCCTCCAAAAGTCCTGGGATTACAGGTGTGAGCCACTGTGCCTGGCCAGGCAATTGCCCTTTAATTTTTAGCTGAGAGCTTTTATTTTATTTTTTAAAGAGCTGGGGTCTTACTATATTGCCTAGACTGGCCTTCAATTATGGGCTCCAGCAGTCCTTCTGCCTCAGCCTCCTGAGTAGCTGGGACTACAGGCATGTGTCACCAAACCCAGCTGCTGAGAGCTTTTAACATCAAATGTAGAACTTTATCAAGTACTTTTTCCATGCTTATTGAAATAAATGTGACTTTCCCCTCTAATCCATTAATTAGTTATATTTATAGATTCTTTTGTTGTGTTCCTTGTACTCTTGGGATAATCTATTCTTGATCATGGTTCAATAAACACCATTGGCTTTGACAATCTAATATTTTTTTTTCTGTTTCTTTTTCTTTTTGTAGAGATGGGGTCTTGCTGTGTTGTCCAGGCTGGTCTCAAACTCCTGGCCTCAAGTGATCCTCCAGCCTTGGCTTCCCATAGTGCTGGGATTGCAGGCATGAGCCACCATGTCCAGCTTGAAGATATAATATTGTATCTAGGATTTTCAAATCCATGTTGAAAAGTAAATTGGGCTCCTTATGTGGTTATGGCATCCAAACTCATTCAGTTCTGGTTTGTTGATACAGCTGGGCCTTGATTGGTTGAGTCAAGTGAGCTGATTGGTTGATTCAGGTGAGTTCTGATTGGTTGGTTCATATGAACTCTTTTCTTTTCTTTCTTTTTTTTTTTTTTAAAGGCGAAAGCAACAACAATCAAAGAAGCCTTAGCGAGATGGGTGAGTACATGAGTTTTTCCTTCTTTTAGAAAGGTTATTTCTTCCAAATGTATTTTTCTCATAGGAAGAGAAAACTGGCCAGAGGCCATCTGAAGCCAAAGAGATAAAACTTTATGCCCAGATTCCCCCTATAGAGAAGATGGATGCATCCTTGTCCATGCTTGCTAATTGCGAGTAAGTTCTCTTTTCATCCTTCCAGTATTGCTTCACATTAAATTTTTTCTTTGTTCTTTTAAAGGAAGCTTTCACTGTCTACAAACTGCATTGAAAAAATTGCCAACCTGAATGGCTTAAGTAAGTGATTCACAGTAACAGATGGTTCATGGGTAAACAAAAAAATGTTTTCTTTTCACTACAGAAAACTTGAGGATATTATCTTTAGGAAGAAACAACATAAAGAACTTAAATGGACTGGTAGGTTGTTATTTATTATTATTTTATTTATTATAAACATAAATCAAATTTTGTTCTTTTTCAGGAGGCAGTAGGGGACACATTAGAAGAACTGTGGATCTCCTACAATTTTATTGAGAAGTTGAAAGGGATCCACATAATGAAGAAATTGAAGATTCTCTACATGTCTAATAACCTGGTAAAAGACTGGGGTAAGCTGAGAGTGGCCCTTTGCTAACCTTCTTTTTAATATGGAAAATATTCTTTTACTTGTAGCTGAGTTTGTGAAGCTGGCAGAACTGCCATGCCTCGAAGACCTGGTGTTTGTAGGCAATCCCTTGGAAGAGAAACATTCTGCTGAGAATAACTGGATTGAAGAAGCAACCAAGAGAGTGCCCAAACTGAAAAAGCTGGATGGTGAGTGATTCTGAGCTGGCTTAGACATATCTATAACCAGTAATAATTTTCTTTTTCATTTTAGGTACTCCAGTAATTAAAGGGGATGAGGAAGAAGACAACTAATGCCACGCTTTCCACTGTGTGTTAACTTATTTAAATGTCATAAGAACAATAGATAAATTTTATATAATTGTCTATTTTAAAGATTCTGTATGGGACAAAAGTTTCTTAAGATAAAACAGATCACTCATTCTCATCTTTTTTTTTCCTTTAACTTATTCAGTGTTTCTCCCCAAAACTGGTAATGCCAACCTTATATATCCTATTTCTCTTTTTAGAAACCACAAATTTTCGATTTTTGTCTTCAGTCTCAGTTACGTACTGTGTAGCCCCATCTACTAAAACAAAACCTTTGTAGACCAGTCATTTTTAATAACAAAGGAACAAATGTTTTTTTCAGTTTGTTCATTTTTTTTAGGTTAGACATTTTAAAAGATGTACATTTGAAAATTCAGAACATTTTTCCTGAAGGTCTGTCTCTGTACAATTCAGAAGCACATGCCTTTAGCTCAGAAGGCAGCATGGTGATGGGAAGAGTTCCTCTTAGAAATACAGCAGGTCCGGAACCAAGACTCCAAAGTTCCATTGGAAAAGATATGGTGAAAAAAGGAAAAAGTAGTATCTCAGAGACCTTCTAGTCTATATTATACTTATTTGTTTTTCCAAAAATGTGCACATTGTCAACTGGAATTTAGGTTGTTTTTATATGCATGGCCACTTGAGTCATTGTGTACAGTCATTCTGTGATCTCAGTTAGTGGTTAAAATGACTGTCATGATCATTTCTTTGACTGATAATGTGGCAATGTTACTCATGTGGACCTCGCCTTAAGCACACATTTTGGTTTTATAGTTCCTTATGTGTTTAAAGCATTAGTTATATTTGAATTCCTAGACTAAATGCTGGCCATTGATGTATGTCAAAATTTACCCTAATTATTTGGTCTGGTGACCCTCATTGTTGGGAAAAGTGACTACCATGGTTATAAGTAAGGGTATAATGAAACTTAGTATTTCAAAATATATTTTTTGAGAAGTTCTAAGTTAAACAGCTCTTAAAATGTATTATGTACGTGGTTGTGGAGGGAAGGGAGATGTTTCATTATGAGATCCCAGGCAAATGGCAATATGTTTGAGGATTGTCTCCTACATAAAGCAGTGTAGGTGATTTAACCTCAAAATTGCAAAGCAATAGTTAGATGCAGAGGTTAGAATTTATCATGTAAACAAAAAATCCTTCAGGAAAATGTAAGACATTGTAGTCAGTAAGCAGATGAGGTCATAGGAGGCCATGGCTGGATCACTATTAGATTGCAGAAAAGAAGTCAGGGGCCCTCTGCCAAATTGTGCCTAAAGTCCCTCAGAGACTGTTGATTCTGGTTTCCCCATCTACTTGTGTGATTTTACTTGCATAAAATCACAGTGAAAGAGGGAAGAATCATCTTTAAAAAGTGATTGCATAAGTAGTCCTGGGTTTCAGAAGATTTCAGCTATCATTTACATAGGAATTACTTGATTTTTCTAAGTTACTCTGATCAAAAGGGACCACTGCTTTGACAATCAACTCTAAATACAAACAAGAGGCCAGGCGTGGTGGCTCATGCCTGTCATCCCAGCACTTTGGGAGGCCGAGGCGGGCGGATCATCTGAGATCAGGAGTTCAAGACCAGCCTGACCAACATGGTGAAACCCCGTCTCTACTAAAAATACAAAAATTAGCCAGTCCTGGTGGTGGGCGCCTGTAGTCCCAACTACTCGGGAGGCTGAGGCAGGAGAATCATTTGAACCCGGGAGGCGGAGGTTGCAGTGAGCCGAGATTGCGCCATTGCACTCCAGCCTGGGCAATAGAGCGAGACTCCATATTTAAAAAAAAAAAAAAAAAAAAAAGAGGAAAACTTGGTCTAACACCCTTTTAGTTTTCTTTTCTCTCTTCTTTTCAATCTGATAGGAAGAAACCTTATTCTACTCTAGCTGGTTTATGCATTCAAAGCCTTTGGACATTTCTTTTATGAACCATAGGCAATGAGCCTTCATTCTCCTTGGTGATGTTTTAAGTTCCATAAACTGAGAGGGAAGATGATCTTCTTAAAGTTTGCACTTCCTTCAGTAGGCAAGCTTGAAGCCATGTTGATATGGATATGTTTTCTAAAAGTAACCCTGGAAGTGAATATAATAGGAAGTAAGTGATTTCATATTGAATTTATTTGTAAAATGGCTTAGAGTTTTGGTGTTTGTTTTTTCTGAATTCTGTAATATAGAAACTGGTTCTCTTTCTCCTTGTTTCTCAATGACTTTTAATTACAGGTAGTTCTCAGACAAATGTAAGATACTTTTCTCTGTCCATTTCATGCAAAATTCATATTCAGTATCATTCAACAAATCTTTGAATGACTTCTATGCATCCCTGTTCATGGAACCCATGCCATTAGAAAATGGCAGTTGGGATGTATGAAGAAATGTAGGATATTCTCTCAAATCATTCCCTAAATTATCCTTTACTGCTGCAAATTTAGCTGATAAAACTGCCTTTGGTTTATGCCTCTTGGATCAGATATTTGACCTATGTGGAATAGATTATCTCTGTGCTTCCGGTTTAAGACATTACGCCATTTTAGTGGATCATTTAAATTTTTTCTATTCTGTTTTTTTTTGTTTGTTTGTTTGTTTGTTTTAAACAGAGTCTCACTCCCGAGTAGCTGGGACCACAGGCACGTGCCATCATGCCTGGCCTATTTTTGTATTTTTAGTAGAGATGGGGTTTCACCATGTTGGCCAGGCTTGTCTTGAACTCCTAACTTCAGATGACCTGCCCACATCGGCCTCCCAAAGTGCTGGGATTACAGGCATGAGCCACCGTGCCTGGCCAAATTTCTTCTATTCTTGTAAGTGATGGTAAAACTCTGGAATCAGTCCAGTATTTTAGTTTTTCACAGCAAATTTGATTTTAGTCTACCAAGGAGTTTAACTTTTCTATGTTCCCTAACTCTAAGATTAGGGCTGTATTACCTAGACAGGCCTTAAAAGGTTTTTGTGTTGTTCTCTGTTAATAAGAATTTGTTCCTTTAAACCAGAGGATCAACCTTGGAACTATTAACATTTTGGGATTGATAATTCATTGTTGTTGGGGGCTGTCCTGTGTGCTTAGGATGTTCAGCTGCAGCCCTGGCCTCTACCCACTAGATTCCAGTAGACCCCCTCCTCAGCCATGACAACAAAGATATCTCCAGACATTGCCATCTGTCCCTTGGGTAGGAGGGTGGGAACAAATTCTCCCTTAGTTGTACTTTTTATACCAACATCACTTGTGTCCAGGGTCCATTTATTTTCAGTCTGTAGCCATGTGCCACTTGAATTGTTATATGAGAGAAGGTGATGTATTCAGTAATCATGGATGGAAAGAAATGGTCACTGGTATTTTTTGTAATGCTCATTTTTTTTTTTTTTTGAGACAGAGTCTCGCTCTGTTACCTAGGCTGGAGTGCAGTGGCGCAATCTCAGCTCACTGCAACCTCCGTCTCCCGGGTTCAAGCAATTCTTCTGCCTCCGCCTCCCAAGTAGCTGGGACTACAGGCACGCGCCACCATGCCTGGCTAATTTTTGTATTTTTAGTACAGACGGCGTTTCACCATATTGGCCAGGCTGGTCTCAAACTCCTGACCTCGTGATCCGCCTGCCTCAGCCTCCCAAAGTGCTGGGATTACAGACGTGAGCCACTGCGACTGGCTTAATGCTCATTTTCATAATTTTCATGTAATATTAGAAACTCAGGGCTGGAAGGTTCAACTTCTCTTTTTTGAAGCAGGGTCTCAACTTTTATTTCTAAGCATTCTTGCTTATCTTAGGACAGTGATTATTAACCTACCTCTCTGTTTCTATCAACAGAAGCCAACTTTATGATAGATTTTGCTTTGTCTCTAAAGTTTAATATTTTGAGTGTACTTTAGAAAATAGGTCATCATTCTTTAAGCGTCATTCATTGTCTAATCACATAATTTTGCAGACCATGGCAGTCATTAAATACAGAAAAATACTGTGTAAAATTTGATAATCTTGTAGGAAAGTTAGCTGATGTAGACATCAATTTTGGATGTGATCAGAAGAATGTCTGCTTAAGATAACTGGTCAATAACTTGGTATGGCTACTGGATTCATTCCACATATGGTAGTATAAGGCACTTAAATGTGTTTCCTGATTGGGCACTGTGGCTCATGCCTGTAATCCCAGCACTTTGGGAGGCCGTGGTGGGCAGATCACTTGAGGTCAGGAGTTCGAGGCCAGCCTGGCCAACGTGGTGAAACCCCATGTCTACCAAAAATATAAAAAGATAGCCGGGCGTGGTGGCGCATGCCTGTAATCCCAGCTACTCGGGAGGCTGAGGCAGGAGAATTGCTTGAACCCGGGAGGCAGAGGCTTCAGTGAGCCGAAATAGTGTGACTGTACTCCAGCCTGGGTGACAGAGTAAGTCTCCGTCTCAAAAAGAAAAAAAAAAATGTGGTTCTTTTGTGGAAAGAGGAATTTGAACTTGAATAAACACTTCTTTTGACACCTTTTACCAGTGGTCTGAAGCAGAATAAGGAAGAATAAGAAATGAATCTTGACTGTTGACTTATTCTGAGAATTGGTGATGTGTAAAGAGAGTTGGAATCTTCTACCTGGGTTTTTCTCAGGGCTAAATGGAAAAGCACAGGGCCCAGAAAGGTTGGAGTTAATCATTCACTTAAAAGCATTAGGAGGAAGTGTCAAAGCATCAGTCATGAATAGATTATGTCTCTCTGACTACAGTCAGACCATCAATTCACTAAGACCTTATACTCTGTAAGTGTTGGTAAAGGAAGAAAACTGCTAAATTGCATGTTACCCTTTACTAGAAATTCATTCCTTTGGCACAGATTTTATTTATTTGGGGCTGTTTAATGTGTCTGTAAATCATGAAATATAAAAGCAAGATTCAGTGTAGCAGAGTTGGTGCTTCTTCTGACAAGCTAACTTGACCATATTTCTTTATCTGTGCTCTAACATGTGTCATATTGTTTTCTTTTTGTAAACCATAAAATGGGTGAACTTCCAAAAATCAAGGGTCATGTTTTAAAATCATGGAACTTTTAGAAATACCATATCTGTATCTCTATTCCTGCATTTTATAAATCTGTAAAGGAAGAAAACTGAAAGGAAGAACTAGACTGAGTCTTACCTTTCTCTGACCTAAGATAAACTGATAAAACTTTTTACTTGATATTTGGAGAAGTCATTAACTGGATTCTAGTTAATTTCCCATATTGGGCAGTTTAGAGGAGACCCAGCCAACCAAATTATGATCTAGCAAATTTAACATAGGGGAAGAGGGATAGTAAACTATTTTTCAGTAGATTTGCACTTTAAACTTAGGAACTGGATGTTGGTGGAAAGGACTTCCATAGGGCAGATGGGTAAATATCTAGCCTGCACTTGGATGTTAGAGAATCAAACCTCACCCTTGCTCGTTCTAAACCCACATGAGTAGTTAACTGTCTTTTGACATAATCAGAGTCAGGATTTCCCTTTTTCCCTACTTGAGTCGTCTTCCATGTCTGTTACATCCAAGATCATCCCTCTGGGGGATGTGTCAAGTAGTTCTCCTACTCAGAATAGAAGCTTTGCGAATTATCATTCCCACCTCTAGATTTTAAATGAATGTAGAGTTGTCTAACATTATATGGGTGGGAGGCTCTTTGCCTCTGTGATCAGTAGGGTACCTGCCTCTGAGGTGCTACTGCCTGGAGGGATCACTCCCATCAAAAGACTGGTGAGTTGGAAGCTAAGAGCACATGCGCATAGCCAGCTCCTCTCCCAGGCTGGCAGTCATGATTACGAGCATCATTCCAGAATCTTTGGCTTCTAGAACCAACTCCATTCTGAAGAACATTTTAACATCTATGAATACCTTGGTAATAATCTTTTATACACAGGAGTTTTGTAGCATGACTTTATGACTAAACTTATTGTGAATTAAGTTATTTAGAAATGTTGAGTTTCTGAATGTTATTTTGTGATTTGTTTCAAAATGGTAATAAATTGTGTTATTTTGTAAAAAAAAAAAAAAGTATATTTTTGGTACATGATTATTAGTTTTAGCTAATATAGAGCAATTATATAAACTTCTAGTGATATTCAGTCCAAAGAAATTCAGCCTTTGGATAACATGTACCATGCAGTTTGTGTGGTGTGTGTGTGTGTGTGTGTGTGTGTGCACGTGCATGAGAGAGAGTGAAAGAGAGAGGTGTTTTTTGTTTTGTTTTTTTTGAGACGGAGTCTCACTCTGTTGCCCAGGCTGGAGTGCACTGGCACAATCTCGGCTTACTGCAACCTCCACCTCCCGTGTTCAAGCGAGTCTCCTGCCTCAGCCTCCCGAGTACTGGGACTACAGGCGCACACCACCATGCTTGGCTAATTTTTGTATTTTTAGTAGAGACGAAGTTTCACCATGCTGGCCAGGTTGGTCTCGAACTCTTGACCTCGTGATCTGCCCGCCACAGCCTCCCAAAGAGCTAGGATTACAGGCACGAGCCACCGCGCACGGCCAGAGGCATTCATTTCTTTAGCTAAGTTTTTTTTTCTTAGTAGGTTTTTTTCTCCCAGGCTTGTAACTCTTCCCCAGTTCTTTGGGCACTATTTCAAATTATTAGGCTTCTGGAAAGAGTGCTTCCAGGGACAGCAAGTTACTACTGCACTTGACCATTCCTAGTCCTCACCTGATTACCAGAAGGTACGCAAGGTAAAAGTTAGCTGATAGGCCCTGAATTGAGAAAAAGGAATCACCAAGCAATATCCGTAACATTACACATTTTGCCAGCACATTTTCTATGCTATCAGCTAAAACGTAATTTTGGTCACAAAATAGGGCTGTAGTGTAGTTTCTACTTCTTATTCCAGTTGTTTGATTATGAGGATACATTTCTTGCTGCTGTCCTCCACTAAACAGCAGACAAATTGCCAGGTGTGCTGGCTCATGCCTGTAATCCCAGTGCTTTGGGAGGCCAAGGCAGGAGTTTGAGACCAGCCTAGGCAACATCGTGAGACCCCATCTCTACAAAAAAAAAAAAAGAAAAAAAAAATTAGTTGGGCATGGCAATGCCGCCTGTGGTCCTAGCTACTGGGGAGGCTGAGGCAGGATTGCTTGAACCCAGAAGTTTGAGGTTACAGTGAGCTATGATCATGTCACTGCAAGACCCTGTCCCTAAAAAAAGGAAAAACAAATAGAAGACAAATTTCAATTTCTGAGTTTATACAAAGAAAGCCTTAATTCAGATCATAAATATCCCATTGTTATTTTTAGTTCATTGTTTCCTAGAACAAAGGATGGACATTTAGGATCCTCACATTGATTTATGTCATATATATGTATTGCATTGAATATATATATACGCATGTAGATACATACAATTGTTATATATAATTAAAAGTCAGAATCTTAGGTGATAACTGTCAGACCTCTGAGCCCAAGCTAAGCCATCGCATCCCCTGTGACTTGCACGTATACATCCAGATGGCCTGAAGTAACTGAAGATCCACAAAAGAAGTAAAAATAGCCTTAACTGATGACATTCCACCATTGTGATTTGTTCCTGCCCCACCCTAACTGATCAATGTACTTTGTAATCTCCCCCACCCTTAAGAAGGTTCTTTTTAATTCTCCCCACCCTTGAGAATGTACTTTGTGAGCTCCACCCACTGTCTGCAAAACATTGCTCTTAACTTCAGCGCCTATCCCAAAACCTATAAGAACTGATGATAATCCACCACCCTTTGCTGACTCTCTTTTCGGACTCAGCCCGCCTGCACCCAGGTGAAATAAACAGCCATGTTACTCACACAAAGCCTGTTTGGTGGTCTCTTCACACGGACGTGC